TCTGAGCTCCCAGCCCCGCCCCGGGAGCTCTAGAAGGAAGCCAGGAGGAACCTCCAGGCCTAGGGCTAACTCAGAAGGGGGATTCTTGGTAGGCTGTGGCAATCTGAGGAGGCTTCCTGGAGGAGGTGGACCCTAAGGAGTTTTCAGAGAAATATGATGCACACATTGTGCTCACAAAAGCCAGTGGTGGGATTAGAGGGTGTTCAGCTTGTTTTGAGGGCAGGGCCACAGGCTGGCAGCTTCCAGAAGCAAATCCAGCTACTGTTAGGCATAATTTGGTTACTGGGTGGCCTGCACTGGGTTCTAAAAAGATTTGGTTTTGGGCCAGGCGCGGTGGCTCACACCTGTAATCCCAGCACTTTGGGAGGCCGAGGCGGGCATATCATGAGGTCAGGAGTTCGAGACCAGCCTGGCCAGCATAGTGAAACCCCGTCTCTACTAAAAATACAAAAATTAGCCGGGCATGGTGGTGGGCACCTGTAGTCCCAGCTACTCGGGAGGCTGAGGCAGGAGAATCGCTTGAAACTGGAAGGCTGAGGTTGCAGTGAGCTGAGATCACGCCACTGCACTCCAGCCTGGGCGAAAGAGCGAAACTCTGTTTGAGAAAAAAAAAAAAAAGATTTGGTTTTAAAGTCAATGTTGACAAACTTGCAGATTTCATGTAAAAACCTGGGGCTCTGCCTCTCTCGAGAAATTGGAAGCTCTGGCTCTTTGTGGTCCCTTCAAGACAGGCAGGTGTCCCCGGGGCTCCCCATAAATCGCTGTCCTAACCCCTGCCCTCCCTCCTGCCAGCTCCCTGTCTGGCCTGGGCAGCGTCTGAGTTGAGGACTTGGGAACAGGACAAGTTACGGAGCCACGTTGCTTTGCTGGGTCTGAGCCGGGGTGTGACGTAGTCCCTGCAGCTGCCAACGGTTGCCAGGGCAACGGTTGCCAGGGGCTGCTGTCACCTGCGCCCCTTCTCCCGCGCTGGCGGCTGGGGCTTCTCAGCCTCTATTCCCTGGCTGTCCCCTTTGTTTGAAGCTCCAGTGAGGGAGCAGTGGCTGGGGTGGCCCAGCTTCAAAGTCTCTGTCCTCTTGAAAAAAGGTGGTCGGGGGACATTGACCCACCAGCCCCGCAGGCTACTGCCTGCAAACAAGAACCCCTCATCTGCCACGCACGTTCTTAATGTATCTATAGTCTGCCTGATGCCACAAAGGAGTCCAGGTACGATTCTCCCGCCTCCTCTCCCCTCCTCCAAAGTCCTTTTTTTTTTTTTTTTTTGAGACAGGGTCTCGCTCTGTCACACAGGCTGGAGTGCAGTGGTGTGATCTTGGCTCATCGTAACCTCCACCTCCCGGGTTCAAGTGATTCTCATGCCTCAGCCTCCCGAGTAGCTGGGATTACAGGTGTGTGCCACTATGCCCAGTAATTTTGTTTGCACTCCCAGCTAACACTCCTGGTCTCTTCCAGGTGGTGACTTCCAAGAGTGACTCCGTCGGAGGAAAATGACTCCCCAGTCGCTGCTGCAGACGACACTGTTCCTGCTGAGTCTGCTCTTCCTGGTCCAAGGCAGGTCTTCCCAGGGGTGCCCTGGGCTGTTGGGTCAGCCCCTGCCACGGGGTCCCATCTGCAGCCTCTGCCTCCTCAGGTGCCCACGGCAGGGGCCACAGGGAAGACTTTCGCTTCTGCAGCCAGCGGAACCAGACACACAGGAGCAGCCTCCACTACAAACCCACACCAGACCTGCGCATCTCCATCGAGAACTCCGAAGAGGCCCTCACAGTCCATGCCCCTTTCCCTGCAGCCCACCCTGCTTCCCGATCCTTCCCTGACCCCAGGGGCCTCTACCACTTCTGCCTCTACTGGAACCGACATGCTGGGAGATTACATCTTCTCTATGGCAAGCGTGACTTCTTGCTGAGTGACAAAGCCTCTAGCCTCCTCTGCTTCCAGCACCAGGAGGAGAGCCTGGCTCAGGGCCCCCCGCTGTTAGCCACTTCTGTCACCTCCTGGTGGAGCCCTCAGAACATCAGCCTGCCCAGTGCCGCCAGCTTCACCTTCTCCTTCCACAGTAAGGCAACTTCCAGGCGGAGGGAACAACTGCCTCGGCGGGGGCCTGTCCACCCCTCCCCCAGGTCCTCCCCACACGGCCGCTCACAATGCCTCGGTGGACATGTGCGAGCTCAAAAGGGACCTCCAGCTGCTCAGCCAGTTCCTGAAGCATCCCCAGAAGGCCTCAAGGAGGCCCTCGGCTGCCCCCGCCAGCCAGTAAGTTTGGCACCTGGGGCTGTGAGGGGAGGCACCATCACCACCGCTTTCTCCTCCCTGCCAGGCAGTTGCAGAGCCTGGAGTCGAAACTGACCTCTGTGAGATTCATGGGGGACATGGTGTCCTTCGAGGAGGACCGGATCAACGCCACGGTGTGGAAGCTCCAGCCCACAGCCGGCCTCCAGGACCTGCACATCCACTCCCGGCAGGAGGTCAGGGGCAGGCCTGGGCAGGAAGCAGATGCCATTTGGCTGAGCCCTAAAGGGACCTCTGCAGGAGGAGCAGAGCGAGATCATGGAGTACTCGGTGCTGCTGCCTCGAACACTCTTCCAGAGGACGAAAGGCCGGAGCGGGGAGGCTGAGAAGAGACTCCTCCTGGTGGACTTCAGCAGCCAAGCCCTGTTCCAGGTATGGGGTCCTCACCCTCATGCCTCCCAGGACCTACTCTCTTCCTCCAACCCCATGTATCTAGGACAAGAATTCCAGCCAAGTCCTGGGTGAGAAGGTCTTGGGGATTGTGGTACAGAACACCAAAGTAGCCAACCTCACGGAGCCCGTGGTGCTCACTTTCCAGCACCAGCTACAGCCGGTGAGTGGGGGCCAGCCATCAAGAGAACAAGCACAGAAACCACTCTCCTTTCTTGTCCCTACAGAAGAATGTGACTCTGCAATGTGTGTTCTGGGTTGAAGACCCCACATGTGAGTATGCAGGGGTCTCTGGGCTGGACAAGTTGATTGGAGCCCCGTGCTGTCCCCTCCTCAGTGAGCAGCCCGGGGCATTGGAGCAGTGCTGGGTGTGAGACCGTCAGGAGAGAAACCCAAACATCCTGCTTCTGCAACCACTTGACCTACTTTGCAGTGCTGATGGTGAGGGTCCCTGCTCCCACCTCGCAGCCACAGAGGCCAGCTCTCTCCTGTCTCCTGGGGCCAGGTCTCCTCGGTGGAGGTGGACGCCGTGCACAAGCACTACCTGAGCCTCCTCTCCTACGTGGGCTGTGTCGTCTCTGCCCTGGCCTGCCTTGTCACCATTGCCGCCTACCTCTGCTCCAGGTGAGGCCTGAAAGGGGTGGGACAGGGGAGGGCCCCTCTCTACCTTCCCACACTGGCCCACCAGGGTGCCCCTGCCGTGCAGGAGGAAACCTCGGGACTACACCATCAAGGTGCACATGAACCTGCTGCTGGCCGTCTTCCTGCTGGACACGAGCTTCCTGCTCAGCGAGCCGGTGGCCCTGACAGGCTCTGAGGCTGGCTGCCGAGCCAGTGCCATCTTCCTGCACTTCTCCCTGCTCACCTGCCTTTCCTGGATGGGCCTCGAGGGGTACAACCTCTACCGACTCGTGGTGGAGGTCTTTGGCACCTATGTCCCTGGCTACCTACTCAAGCTGAGCGCCATGGGCTGGGGTAAGTGGTTGGGCGGGGGGTGCCTCAGACCTGGAAGTAGAGCAACATGCATTGCCACCCTCAGGCTTCCCCATCTTTCTGGTGACGCTGGTGGCCCTGGTGGATGTGGACAACTATGGCCCCATCATCTTGGCTGTGCATAGGACTCCAGAGGGCGTCATCTACCCTTCCATGTGAGTGGCTGTGTGCAATGGGGGCAAGAAGGCACACGCTGAGCCCTCCTGCCTTTGCCCGCAGGTGCTGGATCCGGGACTCCCTGGTCAGCTACATCACCAACCTGGGCCTCTTCAGCCTGGTGTTTCTGTTCAACATGGCCATGCTAGCCACCATGGTGGTGCAGATCCTGCGGCTGCGCCCCCACACCCAAAAGTGGTCACATGTGCTGACACTGCTGGGCCTCAGCCTGGTCCTTGGCCTGCCCTGGGCCTTGATCTTCTTCTCCTTTGCTTCTGGCACCTTCCAGCTTGTCGTCCTCTACCTTTTCAGCATCATCACCTCCTTCCAAGGTAAGGAGAAGACCCGTCCCTTGGCCCAGGCAACCTGCTGACCCCGTGCCCTCACTGCCCGCAGGCTTCCTCATCTTCATCTGGTACTGGTCCATGCGGCTGCAGGCCCGGGGTGGCCCCTCCCCTCTGAAGAGCAACTCAGACAGCGCCAGGCTCCCCATCAGCTCGGGCAGCACCTCGTCCAGCCGCATCTAGGCCTCCAGCCCACCTGCCCATGTGATGAAGCAGAGATTCGGCCTCGTCGCACACTGCCTGTGGCCCCCGAGCCCGGCCCAGCCCCAGGCCAGTCAGCCGCAGACTTTGGAAAGCCCAACGACCATGGAGAGATGGGCCGTTGCCATGGTGGACGGACTCCCGGGCTGGGCTTTTGAATTGGCCTTGGGGACTACTCGGCTCTCACTCAGCTCCCACGGGACTCAGAAGTGCGCCGCCATGCTGCCTAGGGTACTGTCCCCACATCTGTCCCAACCCAGCTGGAGGCCTGGTCTCTCCTTACAACCCCTGGGCCCAGCCCTCATTGCTGGGGGCCAGGCCTTGGATCTTGAGGGTCTGGCACATCCTTAATCCTGTGCCCCTGCCTGGGACAGAAATGTGGCTCCAGTTGCTCTGTCTCTCGTGGTCACCCTGAGGGCACTCTGCATCCTCTGTCATTTTAACCTCAGGTGGCACCCAGGGCGAATGGGGCCCAGGGCAGACCTTCAGGGCCAGAGCCCTGGCGGAGGAGAGGCCCTTTGCCAGGAGCACAGCAGCAGCTCGCCTACCTCTGAGCCCAGGCCCCCTCCCTCCCTCAGCCCCCCAGTCCTCCCTCCATCTTCCCTGGGGTTCTCCTCCTCTCCCAGGGCCTCCTTGCTCCTTCGTTCACAGCTGGGGGTCCCCGATTCCAATGCTGTTTTTTGGGGAGTGGTTTCCAGGAGCTGCCTGGTGTCTGCTGTAAATGTTTGTCTACTGCACAAGCCTCGGCCTGCCCCTGAGCCAGGCTCGGTACCGATGCGTGGGCTGGGCTAGGTCCCTCTGTCCATCTGGGCCTTTGTATGAGCTGCATTGCCCTTGCTCACCCTGACCAAGCACACGCCTCAGAGGGGCCCTCAGCCTCTCCTGAAGCCCTCTTGTGGCAAGAACTGTGGACCATGCCAGTCCCGTCTGGTTTCCATCCCACCACTCCAAGGACTGAGACTGACCTCCTCTGGTGACACTGGCCTAGGGCCTGACACTCTCCTAAGAGGTTCTCTCCAAGCCCCCAAATAGCTCCAGGCGCCCTCGGCCGCCCATCATGGTTAATTCTGTCCAACAAACACACACGGGTAGATTGCTGGCCTGTTGTAGGTGGTAGGGACACAGATGACCGACCTGGTCACTCCTCCTGCCAACATTCAGTCTGGTATGTGAGGCGTGCGTGAAGCAAGAACTCCTGGAGCTACAGGGACAGGGAGCCATCATTCCTGCCTGGGAATCCTGGAAGACTTCCTGCAGGAGTCAGCGTTCAATCTTGACCTTGAAGATGGGAAGGATGTTCTTTTTACGTACCAATTCTTTTGTCTTTTGATATTAAAAAGAAGTACATGTTCATTGTAGAGAATTTGGAAACTGTAGAAGAGAATCAAGAAGAAAAATAAAAATCAGCTGTTGTAATCACCTAGCAAACTGGCGTAAGCATTTTGGGTCATTTCCTTCTGAGCTTTTTCCTGTGCTTCTATTGAAAGAGTCACTGATACTAATACAAATACCTTGGGGCCAATCAGGAAACATGAAAGAGAGAAGAGGGCTGTGTGTGAAGAAAAAAAAAAAATCGACTGCTGGAAACCTCATCAACCAGGGCACAGGGGAAGATAAATGGCAACTTGGTGTCTGTGCTGGGGAGGCAATGGGGAGTGGTGGGGCCTGTGGCGAACTGGAGACTCCCAACCCCATGCTGAGAGCGTGGCTGCTCATCAGCTCCAGCTGGTCACTACCTTGCAGGGATGAGGGCCCATGTAGCCAGACCACCTGCCTTTTATGAGAAATGGGAAATCCAGACTGTGGTTTGACATCCCCTGATTTTAAAATTTTGGCGAATCCAAAACATTTTCTGGCCAAAGAGATTACAGTCAAAAGCTGCCTGGTCCTGGGATTTATGCAACCAGTTTACTGATCACTCTGCAGCAGGTGGGCTGCAAGAATTAAATCACTGGACTTCTCTCCCATCCCTGCCTTTAACCTTGTTCCACCAAATCAA